GATCAGCTGACGCTCAACCTGAGGGCCCCTCCAGGGACGGAGATTCTGGGTATAGTTACAGCGTCAGCCGTGACACAAGCCGCCAGAACCCCACATATTCCGCCTTGCGCACAGCTAGAGGCCCAGGCCCACCACCTCCGGCACCTGCCCGCGCGCCCCGCAACCAGTGGGCACCACAGCAGGCCCCAGCCCTGCCCGCTACTCACCTGGGCCCCACCCCACCTCTCGCCGCCCTCCTCAGGCCCCACCACCTCCCGCTACACATCTGAGCCCCGCCCCACCTCCACCACTTTCCTCAGCCCCAACCACCTCCTGCTACACTTCTGGGCCCCGCCGCACCTCCACCACCCTCCTCAGGCCCCGATCCCTTCCGCTACTCACCTGGGTCCCGCCCCAGCTCAGTCCTCCTCAGGCCCCGCCTTCGCCCGCTACTCACCTGGGCCCCACCCCACCTCTCGCCACCCTCCTCAGGCCCCACCACCTCCCGCTACACATCTGGGCCCCGCCCCACCGCCACCACCCTCCTCAGGCCCCGCCCCTTCCATTACTCACTTGGGTCCCGCCCCAGCTCACCGCCTTGCTCAGGCCCGGCTCCCTCCCGGATACTCACTTGGGCCCCACCCCAGCTCTCCGCACCCTCCTCAGGCCCCGCCCCCTCCCGCTACTCACCTGGGTCCCGCCCTACCTGTCATAACCCTGCTCAAGCCCCGCCTCCTCCGCTCCCCAGTTACTCACCTGAGACCCGCCCCAGCTCTCCGCCCTCCTCAGGCCCCGCCCTCTCCACCCGGGTTCCTCTGCTCAGGGCCTCCCCGACCGGAACATCTCGCCTTTTGGAGGCTACGCCCCGCCCTTTACGGTACAGAGCCCGGAAGTGTCTTGGACTCTCGCCTTTCCATCTTCCGGCCTCGAGTCTCGCTCAGGCTCGGTTTTACCCCGGAGTCTATTCGAAGGGGGCTGCTACGTCAGCGCGTCTCAGCGTAAGACGGCGCTATTCCGCTGTAACAGCTTCCGGCGGGTCCTGGATGTTGATGTCCTGCATCTAACGCGGTGTAACCCCCGAAGCCGAGCGAGCTCCGGAGGAATTTCAGTATCTGCTACGGTAACTTCATCAGCCCGCCAAGATGGCGATGCAAGCGGCCAAGAGGGCGAACGTGAGTATCGGGTGTTCTGCGGAGGGTGGGAGATTATAATAACAATACGTATTTCTCATTTTAGATTCGACTTCCACCTGAAGTAAATCGGATATTGTATATAAGAAATTTGCCATACAAAATCACAGCTGAAGAAATGTATGATATATTTGGGAAATATGGACCTATTCGTCAAATCAGAGTGTGAGTCTTACTGAGTCATTTAAAGAAAATGAATATCTTAATTAAGTTTAACTTACCTCTCCAGGGGGAACACACCTGAAACTAGAGGAACAGCTTATGTGGTCTATGAGGACATCTTTGATGCCAAGAATGCATGTGATCACCTATCGGGATTCAATGTTTGTAACAGATACCTTGTGGTTTTGTACTATAATGCCAACAGGGTAAGTATAGCAAAGTTCTCATTGTGTAGTGATAATTTAATTTTGGTGCTTACCACATTTCCAGGCATTTCAGAAGATGGACACAAAGAAGAAGGAGGAACAGTTGAAGCTTCTCAAGGAGAAATATGGCATCAACACAGATCCACCAAAATAAATGTTTTCTACATTTTCATTTGGACTAAATCCCACGAATGACAACTACCACCTTTTTTTCCTTTTTAATTAATACTAAATATTGTGATTTCTTATTTGAGGTTCAAAATGACCTGCTTGAAACTTTGATACATATTGGAATACATTATGTTAATAAACTTGTAGCTTTTTGTGAAACACCTCAGTCTTTTCTCTTGAACTTTCCCTTC